CTGGGCATGGTAGCGGGCGCCTACAATCCCAGCTATTCAGGAGGCTGAGGCAGGAGAATCCCCTGGACCCGGGAGCTGGAGGTTGCAGTGACCCGAGATCGCGCCACTGCTCTCGAGCCTGAGCGACTGGGTGAGACTTCATCTGAAAAAAAAAAGAAAAGAAAAAGAAAAAAAGATTAATCAAAGTGTCAAATATTTCTTTCTTTTTCTTTTTCTTTCTTTTTTTTTTTTTTTTTTTTGAGACGGAGTCACACTGTGTTGCCCAGGCTGGAGTGCAGTGACACGATCTCGGCCCACTGCAACCTCCTCCTCCCAGGTTCAAGCGATTCTCCTGCCTCGGCCACCCGAGTAGCTGGGATTACAGGCGTGCACCACCACGCCCGACTAATTTTTGTATTTTTAGGGGAGATGGGGTTTCTGCATGTTGGCCAGGGTGGTCTCGAACTCCTGACCTCAGGTGATCCACACGCCTCGGCCTCCCAAAGTGCTAGGATTACAGGTTGTGAGCCACCGCGCCCGGCCAATGTCAAATATTTCGCTGATTTTCCTCGGTCAGCACCACCACAATAATTGTGCCACCTTACCCATGCAAGGTTTAGACATCTCTTTGACTCTTTTACAGGGTTTTATACTGTGGTTTCCATTATTTCCTCTAACTAGACAGCAGAAGCGGCTTACTCATTTTTCTCTTCCATAGAGTCTTACTCCGATCGTTCAATTAATATCAGTGGAATGATTTAAAGAACATTTGAAAAACCACTCGGACAAAACCCTCAGATTCGAACTTGTTCCAGCAGCCAAAAATACCCGCGGGCCACGGCTACACTGCGCAGGCGCAAAGGCAGATGGGCTTTCTCCAGAAGGGCTTTGCATTTGGCGCGAAATCCCTTTCCGTGGGCTGGGGCTCTTGGAGAGGCGCCGTTCATTGGTCAGGTTTGGCGCGAAATCTCCAGCTCCTGTGTCACGATTGGTTCCGGCCGTGCAGGTCGGAAGAGGGGGCGGGGCGGAAGCGGCGGCGGCGCGCGCAAAGCTGCAGCGTCTGGAAAAAAGCGACTTGTGGCGGTCGAGCGTGGCGCAGGCGAATCCTCGGCACTAAGCAAATATGGACCTCGCGGCGGCAGCGGAGCCGGGCGCCGGCAGCCAGCACCTGGAGGTCCGCGACGAGGTGGCCGAGAAGTGCCAGAAACTGTTCCTGGACTTCTTGGAGGAGTAAGTCGGCGAGCGCCCCGGGCCTCGCCCGCCCTTAATCTAGTTGACTCGAATGTACCTGCAGGTTTCAGAGCAGCGATGGAGAAATTAAATACTTGCAATTAGCAGAGGAACTGATTCGTCCTGAGAGAAACACATTGGTTGTGAGTTTTGTGGACCTGGAACAATTTAACCAGCAACTTTCCACCACCATTCAAGAGGAGTTCTATAGGTATGGGCATATTAATCTTCTTTACTTTGAATCTAAGGTATCAGCTGACTTTTTTGTTTTTCAGAGTTTACCCTTACCTGTGTCGGGCCTTGAAAACATTCGTCAAAGACCGTAAAGAGATCCCTCTTGCCAAGGATTTTTATGTTGCATTCCAAGACCTGCCTACCAGACACAAGTAAGAAACCCTTCTCTGGAAAAAAAGGAATTTGTTTACTAATGGGACATTTGTCTTTAAACAGGATTCGAGAGCTCACCTCATCCAGAATTGGTTTGCTCACTCGCATCAGTGGGCAGGTGGTGCGGACTCACCCAGTTCACCCAGAGCTTGTGAGCGGAACTTTTCTGTGCTTGGACTGTCAGACAGTGATCAGGGATGTAGAACAGCAGTTCAAATACACACAGCCAAACATCTGCCGAAATCCAGTTTGTGCCAACAGGAGGAGATTCTTACTGGATACAAATAAATCAAGATTTGTTGATTTTCAAAAGGTATTTATTTAACATCTGTTTAGATCAGAGTCCATTCTTGGTTGGTTGTTTGTCTGTATTACAGGTTCGTATTCAAGAGACCCAAGCTGAGCTTCCTCGAGGGAGTATCCCCCGCAGTTTAGAAGTAATTTTAAGGGCTGAAGCTGTGGAATCAGCTCAAGCTGGTGACAAGTGTGACTTTACAGGGACACTGATTGTTGTGCCTGACGTCTCCAAGCTTAGCACACCAGGTCAGTAATCTGTGGCTCAAATTTAACAAATTAAGTTGTGAAACAACCTATCATTCTGTTTCAGGAGCACGTGCAGAAACTAATTCCCGTGTCAGTGGTGTTGATGGATATGAGACAGAAGGCATTCGAGGACTCCGGGCCCTTGGTGTTAGGGACCTTTCTTATAGGCTGGTCTTTCTTGCCTGCTGTGTTGCGCCAACCAACCCAAGGGTCAGTCGTTTTGGGGGTTTTTGTTTGTTTTTCTAATGATTCTTCCTTTGTTCTCTACCATTAGTTTGGGGGGAAAGAGCTCAGAGATGAGGAACAGACAGCTGAGAGCATTAAGAACCAAATGACTGTGAAAGAATGGGAGAAAGTGTTTGAGATGAGTCAAGATAAAAATCTATACCACAATCTTTGTACCAGCCTGTTCCCTACTATACATGGTAAGAATTCCATCCATTTGTACCATAAACTTAGTTTTTCATCTGTAGCTTCTTTTCATTTCAGGCAATGATGAAGTAAAACGGGGTGTCCTGCTGATGCTCTTTGGTGGCGTTCCAAAGACAACAGGAGAAGGGACCTCTCTTCGAGGGGACATAAATGTTTGCATTGTTGGTGACCCAAGTACAGCTAAGAGCCAATTTCTCAAGTAAGCGTTTGCCTGATACAGTGTTGCAGGAATTAATGAGTCTTTATGTGATAACCTTGAACAGGCACGTGGAGGAGTTCAGCCCCAGAGCTGTCTACACCAGTGGTAAAGCGTCCAGTGCTGCTGGCTTAACAGCAGCTGTTGTGAGAGATGAAGAATCTCATGAGTTTGTCATTGAGGCTGGAGCTTTGATGTTGGCTGATAATGTAAGAACATTTTACACTCTTCAGTATAAAGACAGCTTCTTAGGCTTGATTTGTTTGGTTACAGGGTGTGTGTTGTATTGATGAATTTGATAAGATGGACGTGCGGGATCAAGTTGCTATTCATGAAGCTATGGAACAGCAGACCATATCCATCACTAAAGCAGGAGTGAAGGTATGTGTTATCTACTTCTGTTCTGCTGCATCAAATCTGTTAAGATTCTTTCTTTTGTGGTCAGGCTACTCTGAACGCCCGGACGTCCATTTTGGCAGCAGCAAACCCAATCAGTGGACACTATGACAGATCAAAATCATTGAAACAGAATATAAATTTGTCAGCTCCCATCATGTCCCGATTCGATCTCTTCTTTATCCTTGTGGATGAATGTAATGAGGTAACCCCATGAGCTTCCTTTTTTATTTCCAGACTATCAAAGTGATTTTTTTGTTTTGAATTAGGTTACAGATTATGCCATTGCCAGGCGCATAGTAGATTTGCATTCAAGAATTGAGGAATCAATTGATCGTGTCTATTCCCTCGATGATATCAGAAGATATCTTCTCTTTGCAAGACAGTTTAAACCCAAGGTAACCTACCCTTTTGTACTGGGATAAGGTATGTTTCTCTAACTTGAGTGATGATCTGAAACAGATTTCCAAAGAGTCAGAGGACTTCATTGTGGAGCAATATAAACATCTCCGCCAGAGAGATGGTTCTGGAGTGACCAAGTCTTCATGGAGGATTACAGTGCGACAGCTTGAGAGCATGATTCGTCTCTCTGAAGCTATGGCTCGGATGCACTGCTGTGATGAGGTATCAGAGTCACTTTGATATGATGAGAGCAGGTAGCTTAATTACTTCATCATTATTGGTTTAGGTCCAACCTAAACATGTGAAGGAAGCTTTCCGGTTACTGAATAAATCAATCATCCGTGTGGAAACACCTGATGTCAATCTAGATCAAGAGGAAGAGATCCAGATGGAGGTAGATGAGGGTGCTGGTGGCATCAATGGTGAGATACTTGTTCATGTGACTGTTTTGGAGAATAAGATTCAGGTGGTCAATTTTTCACTTAGGTCATGCTGACAGCCCTGCTCCTGTGAACGGGATCAATGGCTACAATGAAGACATAAATCAAGAGTCTGCTCCCAAAGCCTCCTTAAGGCTGGGCTTCTCTGAGTACTGCCGAATCTCTAACCTTATTGTGCTTCACCTCAGAAAGGTGGAAGAAGGTGAGGCTTACCTGGTACTGCTTACATGCTCGTAGGATAATTTGAATGTGTTTTTTTGTTGCAGAAGAGGACGAGTCAGCATTAAAGAGGAGCGAGCTTGTTAACTGGTACTTGAAGGAAATCGAATCAGAGATAGACTCTGAAGAAGAACTTATAAATAAAAAAAGAATCATAGAGAAAGTTATTCATCGACTCACACACTATGTAGGTGCAGAAGTGCGCGTGCTCTGGTATCAGAAACCTGAGGACAAATATTTGTGTTTCACAGGATCATGTTCTAATTGAGCTCACCCAGGCTGGATTGAAAGGCTCCACAGAGGGAAGTGAGAGCTATGAAGAAGATCCCTACTTGGTAGTTAACCCTAACTACTTGCTCGAAGATTGAGATAGTGAAAGTAACTGACCAGAGCTGAGGAACTGTGGCACAGCACCTCGTGGCCTGGAGCCTGGCTGGAGCTCTGCTAGGGACAGAAGTGTTTCTGGAAGTGATGCTTCCAGGATTTGTTTTCAGAAACAAGAATTGAGTTGATGGTCCTATGTGTCACATTCATCACAGGTTTCATACCAACACAGGCTTCAGCACTTCCTTTGGTGTGTTTCCTGTCCCAGTGAAGTTGGAACCAAATAATGTGTAGTCTCTATAACCAATACCTTTGTTTTCATGTGTAAGAAAAGGCCCATTACTTTTAAGGTATGTGCTGTCCTATTGAGCAAATAACTTTTTTTCAATTGCCAGCTACTGCTTTTATTCATCAAAATAAAATAACTTGTTCTGAAGTTGTCTATTGGATTTCTTTCTACTGTACCCTGATTATTACTTCCATCTACTTCTGAATGTGAGACTTTCCCTTTTTGCTTAACCTGGAGTGAAGAGGTAGAACTGTGGTATTATGGATGAGGTTTCTATGAGAAGGAGTCATTAGAGAACTCATATGAAAGCTAGAGGCCTTAGAGATGACTTTCCAAGGTTAATTCCAGTTGTTTTTTTTTTTTTTTAAGTTTATAAAAGTTTATTATACTTTTTTAAAATTACTCTTTAGTAATTTATTTTACTTCTGTGTCCTAAGGGTAATTTCTCAGGATTGTTTTCAAATTGCTTTTTTAGGGGAAATAGGTCATTTGCTATATTACAAGCAATCCCCAAATTTTATGGTCTTCCAGGAAAAGTTATTACCGTTTATGATACTAACAGTTCCTGAGACTTAGCTATGATCAGTATGTTCATGAGGTGGAGCAGTTCCTGTGTTGCAGCTTTTAACAACAGATGGCATTCATTAAATCACAAAGTATGTTAAAGGTCACAAAAGCAAAATAACTGTCTGAGGCTAAGGCCCACGTGGGACAGTCTAATACCCATGAGTACTCAACTTGCCTTGATGTCTGAGCTTTCCAGTGCAATGTGAATTTGAGCAGCCAGAAATCTATTAGTAGAAAGCAAGACAGATTAATATAGGTTAAAACAATGATTTAAATATGTTTCTCCCAATAATTATCTCTTTCCCTGGAATCAACTTGTATGAAACCTTGTCAAAATGTACTCCACAAGTATGTACAATTAAGTATTTTAAAAATAAATGGCAAACATTAAAAACAAGAGTGAATACTCAAGTAGATTTGTCATGGGAT